CGCCTCCCGAGTTCACACCATTCTTCTGCCTCAGCCTCCCCAGCAGCTGGGACAACAGGCGCGTGCTGCCACGCCCGGCTAATTTTTTTGTATTTTTAGTAGAGACGGGGTTTCACTGTGTTAGCCAGGATGGTCTCGATCTCCTGACCTCATGATCCGCCTGCCTTGGCCTTCCAAAGTGCTGGGATTACAGGCGTAAGCCCCACGCCCAGTGGAATTTTCCTAGTTCTTTACACTAGCCATGTATTTACCTATAAAATCAGGAGAAATATGTATATATATAATATATTAAAACATATATATATTTAAATGGGGAAATATGTAACAAACAAATAGAAACAAGGGGAGAAAGGCATTGTATTTGACAAAACACATATGTTCAGGTCTGAGAAGGCTCATAAAGAATGTTGTCTGCTATACTTTGTAGTTGCTTCTGTTATCACACAATCAGTCTGCATATACAGGCGTTTTATATATATATTTATATAGACTACATATATACGTATATTATATATGTAAATATTTCACTGTCTTTGAGGACGGGGGCCCTGTCTTTTTTATCTGTGGTTTTGCTTAGATGTCCTCCAACATAATCTTAACACATAGTATGCTTTTAGAAATCGTTGACTGAATGCTAAGGACGAAAAACCGGTGACCAGAAGGCAACCAGGAAAGGCTTTGCTGACCTCCGGAGTGGTGGAGTTGGAGGTTCTGGGAAGGCGACTAGGGAGCCAGGCAGGGGCGGGGTGGGATGGGATGTGGACAGCGCTTTTGCGGGGGGAAAGCGTTTTTGCTGCTGGAATTGAGCAGTAGGAATGTGTCAGTCACATCCCCACCTTCCCAATTCTTGTCATCTCGGTTCAGGAAGGTGAACGGTGTTCCGATTCCCCGCGGCGGGGGCCTGTAGTGGGAGCTCTGCCCCTTCCCCGCCTCTGCTGCAGGCCCCGCCCCTCGCCCGGAACCCCGGGGCGCTGGCCGCGGTGCTGAAACGGCGCCCTCCGCGGACGGAGGAGGGGGCGGGGCTCTCGGGAGCCGTGAGCCGGGAAGAGGGAGACGGGCAGGGCGGCGCCAGCAGGCCCTGGTGGGCTTGGGAGGAGGCAGGAGACTGGAGACAGCCTCGGCTAGAGCGGACACAGGCACCTGGCAAGCTTTCCTTGACCAAATCAAGGTTGTCCTTGTCCTATTAAGCCTCTTCCCCTTGCCTTGAAGGGACCTCACCTGGTGCCCTGACCTCAGCCTCCTCCCCAAACCCCGCTGGGGAGTGACCTGCTTCTAGGCCTCCATCCACAAAGCTACGGACTTGCAGCCCACGGGACCCCAGCCCAGGGCCTGCTGCCCTCACCATGGTGAAATTGCTGCCGGCCCAGGAGGCAGCCAAGATCTACCATACCAACTATGTGCGGAACTCGCGAGCCGTGGGCGTGATGTGGGGTACCCTCACCATCTGCTTCTCCGTACTGGTCATGGCCCTCTTCATCCAGCCCTACTGGATCGGCGACAGCGTCAACACACCGCAGGCAGGCTACTTCGGCCTTTTCTCCTACTGCGTGGGTAACGTGCTGTCCTCCGAGCTCATCTGCAAGGGCGGCCCCCTAGACTTCTCCTCCATCCCCTCTAGAGCCTTCAAGACTGCCATGTTCTTTGTGGCCTTGGGCATGTTCCTCATCATTGGCTCCATCATCTGCTTCAGCCTGTTCTTCATCTGCAACACGGCCACAGTCTATAAGATCTGTGCATGGATGCAGCTGGCTGCGGGTAAGCAGAGATGGTGGGAGGGCAGGCAGGGGTGATGCCATGTGCACCCCTCCTTCCCCCTCAGCCACAGGCCTAATGATTGGCTGCCTGGTCTACCCTGATGGTTGGGACTCAAGTGAGGTGCGGCGCATGTGTGGGGAGCAGACGGGCAAGTACACGCTGGGCCACTGCACCATCCGCTGGGCCTTCATGCTGGCCATCCTCAGCATTGGCGACGCCCTCATCCTCTCCTTCCTGGCCTTCGTGTTGGGCTACCGGCAGGACAAGCTCCTCCCTGACGACTACAAGGCAGATGGAACCGGTAATCACCCAACTCCACAATGGTGTCCCCTGAGTAACGTATACTGTTCTCTCCTTCATTACAGAGGAGGTGTGAAGCAGCTGAAGGGTCGGTGAGTAATTCTATGGGAGGGTGGTCTGCGTGTCTTTTGTTCTTTTGTTTTTCTTATACCACAGGTCATCTATTTCCCAGACACAGGAAAACTAGGGAATCAAATTCTTCAGAGATAAGAACTTGTTCTTCCAAGTTTCCTTGTTCCTGGCTACTATAGGCCTGAAGCCTGAAGCCTTTTATTATAACACTAAAACTGGACAGTCTCCTGAGACAAGACCTCCTACTGTACTCTTTCTGGGGAAGCAGAACTGCAGTGACCCACTTCAAAGATATTCAGAGGCTGAGCGGTGCAGGGAGTGCTCAGTTGCTGGGGATGGGATCCAAGTCCATTTCTTAGTTCCACACAGCAGCAAATCGCTTCACCTTCTTGAAGCCTCTCCTCTGTAAAGCGAGAGGGCTAAATGGGTCCATCTCTAGGGGCCTTCCCTCCCAGGTCTGTGTCTGATAGCATACACACACACATATATATACACACACACACACACACACACACACACACACACACATACATACACACACACATATATATACACACACACACACACACACACACACACACTCTCTCTCTCTCTCAAACACACACAAATGCCCAACCAGCTCTAAGAGGGCACTGAAGAGGTGGCTGGACATGTGCTGGGTCATTTTTAGGGTGAGGTGTAGGGGGTCTTTTGCTTCTCCCTTCTCATATTTTGTTTTCTTATTGCTGCTCAGAGGGGGGTAAGGAATGGAGGGGCCATCAGAACTTGAATCCTTTAACATCCACCAGGAAGTTTTATGAAGAGTGGGTGATAGGATCTAAAATCTCTGCAGACTTTTTTCCTCCCGGGAGCCAAATATCACATTTCCTTATGGTGCCCACACTGACTCAACCAGAACTGGCTACCAGCTTCAGAAATGTGTTACTTATGTTCAAGTAATTTGTTATAGGAATAGATGACATTTTTTTTTTTCAAAAACTTTGGATTTGGCATATAGTCATCTATAGGGGGATTGGTTCCAGGATCCCCTGCAGATGCCAAAATACATGGATGCCCAAGTCCTCAGCTAAAAATAGCGTAGTATTTGCATATAACCTATGCACATCCTCCTGTATACTTTAAATCATCTCTAGATTACTTATAATACCTAATACAATGTAAATGCTATGTAAATACTCGTACTGTGTGGCTTTTAATTTGTATTT